CTGAGCAAAACCGTCAACTATGCCACGTCCAGACTTCTGACCTACAGGACTGAGAAAACGAATAGGTGTTTTGAAGCCACTGATTTGTGGTAATTCGTTATGCAGCAATAGAAAACTAACAACACTCAAGTATTTCTCATATAACGTCCGGCAGACATGAAAGTTTTTCAGGCGTCATTTTACAAATATCTTCCTAGCTGCTTTAAGAATAATTTTTTTTTCAAACTTGACATGAACATTAATTGTGCAATATCTCCTTAATAATTCTCACCCTTTTCAATGAAAAGTCACTGAGCTTGGTGAGTCAAGATTCACTGAAATATTCTTCCATGTTGATGGGCCTCTTTGGTGAGGTGACCTTATTCCTGTCCTGCCCCCTAAGGGTGGGCAGGGTGGACAGAACGCAGCCTGGACTTCCGGACGCAGCCCCCTACCGCCCCGGACTCGCCTACCCCTCTGGCCTCTGAGGAGGGCCCTAAGCCCAGGACAGACGTGGAAAAAGGGCAGTAAAAAGGATGCAGTTCTTCTCTTTAATCCCTAACCCAATTTCTCGGGAAAAGCTGCGTTCCCACACAGAAGGCGAACCCTGTAAAGCTGTGGCTTGGCTGCCGCGCACGCAGTCGCTTTACGAATTCCCAAAGCATCTAGCGGAAGTTTAGACCGTTCACTAGGGGTCACATGGGCCACTTCGCGAGCAGCTGGCGAACAGTTCCTTTCAGTTTGAAAGTATCTTTGAAACTCGGAAATTGTGCTCCTTGGTCTTTCAGTTCATAAGCCTAGAGAGTGGCTACTGAAATTGGAATCGTCATCTTCTTCCCTCGGCCCCAACTAGTAGACCACGACCAGAAGACACATCCTAACCTACACCTACCGTAGTGTCACACCCGGCACAGCGCGACCAGGTCCACCAACTGCGCCTGCGCGAACCGGCCGCTCCCGCGACATCACAGGAAGGCTGAGAGAAAGGGCAGGTCCCCGCTGCGTGGGGCTGGGCTTAAAGGCTCGTCGCGCCTGCGCAAAGGACCTGACGACGTGCTGCGTCGTTACTTTTGAAACGCTTGGCGGGGAAGTGCTGTTGGAGCCGCTGTGGTTGCTGTCCGCGGAGTGGAAGCGCGTGCTTTTGTTTGTGTCCCTGGCCATGGCGCTGCAGCTCTCCCGGGAGCAGGGAATCACCCTGCGCGGGAGCGCCGAAATCGTGGCCGAGTTCTTCTGTAAGTTCTCGCGCAGGCCAATATATCGGGGGTGAATTTTCTGTAACATTTCTTTTGCTTGCAGCATTCGGCATCAACAGCATTTTATATCAGCGTGGCATATATCCATCTGAAACCTTTACTCGAGTGCAGAAATACGGACTCACCTTGCTTGTAACTACTGATCTTGAGCTCATAAAATACCTAAATAATGTGGTGGAACAACTGAAAGGTATTTTAATCATTGGAAACAATTTGAGTCTTAAGAAAGATGCCTTCCTTTTTATATGTTGCAGATTGGTTATACAAGTGTTCAGTTCAGAAACTGGTTGTAGTTATCTCAAATATTGAAAGTGGTGAGGTCCTGGAAAGATGGCAGTTTGATATTGAGTGTGACAAGACTGCAAAAGATGACAGGTAAATAGGAATTACATTATTTCTACTTTGATATGAATTAATTGATTTGATTTTTTTTTGACAGTGCACCCAGAGAAAAGTCTCAGAAAGCTATCCAGGATGAAATCCGTTCAGTGATCAGACAGATCACAGCTACGGTGACATTTCTGCCACTGTTGGAAGTTTCTTGTAAGTATTATACAACTTCTTGTTGAATTAAAAATATACTTCAATGATCTTATCCCCAATTTAGGTTCATTTGATCTGCTGATTTATACAGACAAAGATTTGGTTGTACCTGAAAAATGGGAAGAGTCGGGACCACAGTTTATTACCAATTCTGAGGAAGTCCGCCTTCGTTCATTTACTACTACAATCCACAAAGTAAATAGCATGGTGGCCTACAAAATTCCTGTCAATGACTGAGGATGACATGAGGAAAATAATGTAATTGTAATTTTGAAATGTGGTTTTCCTGAAATCAAGTCATCTATAGTTGATATGTTTTATTTCATTGGTTAATTTTTACATGGAGAAAACCAAAATGATACTTACTGAACTGTGTGTAATTGTTCCTTTTATTTTTTTGGTACCTATTTGACTTACCATGGAGTTAACATCATGAATTTATTGCACATTGTTCAAAAGGAACCAGGAGGTTTTTTTGTCAACATTGTGATGTATATTCCTTTGAAGATAGTAACTGTAGATGGAAAAACTTGTGCTATAAAGCTAGATGCTTTCCTAAATCAGATGTTTTGGTCAAGTAGTTTGACTCAGTATAGGTAGGGAGATATTTAAGTATAAAATACAACAAAGGAAGTCTAAATATTCAGAATCTTTGTTAAGGTCCTGAAAGTAACTCATAATCTATAAACAATGAAATATTGCTGTATAGCTCCTTTTGACCTTCATTTCATGTATAGTTTTCCCTATTGAATCAGTTTCCAATTATTTGACTTTAATTTATGTAACTTGAACCTATGAAGCAATGGATATTTGTACTGTTTAATGTTCTGTGATACAGAACTCTTAAAAATGTTTTTTCATGTGTTTTATAAAATCAAGTTTTAAGTGAAAGTGAGGAAATAAAGTTAAGTTTGTTTTAAATTTGTCTTAAAACATTTTGATACTGGTTTGGTGTTGATATAGTTAAATGGTAATTAGAATTGATTCAGCATAGCTAATGAATTCTTGTTCCTACGAAGTTATAGAACTTAAGGGTCCAAAGTTGAGTGAGTCTTGAGGTGTCTTCAATCTAATGGATAAACTTTGATCACATCCTGTTCATCTCATAGCAATAGACTTAAGGCTATTACTTCATCATTGTGAAAAGATAAATGTCCTTTGGAATTAGTCCAACAATTCCAGTTGAACAAGTGTTGATTTTAGTACTTTACTATACTCTTAGCCTTATTGTCAGCCTACTTTTCCTTATATACTTAAATACTATGCTTATTCCTGTGCTTTCATTAATACCCTCATCTGGTACATGCTTTCTATCCAGTTCTCACCTGTTTTTCCAAGGTCAGTTTAAGGCAGATTTGTAAAGTCTTCTCTAATCTCTAATCTAAATCTGACCTCATTTTGTAAAAATTCAGTTTATTAATGTTTATTATTAGACACTAAGTTCTTTATGTGTATTAACTTATTTAACCTTCACTATTTTTAAGTAATTGCACATAGTCTGAATCTGTTCATTCAGAAATTACATATTGAGCAAATACTGTGGATCAGTGGCAGTTTCTGGGTTCTCAGTGACAAATTTGTAGACTCTTCATATCTTTATGGAATAAGTGGACCACTGGTGTTACCAACCTAGATGATTTCAAGAAAAGTGGCAATTAAATGCTTCATTTGTATTTTAACTATTTGAGAAGTCAGACTAAATTCTGCGAAATCACTTTTCCCCCCCAAGATGGAGTCTTATTCTGTCGCCCAGGCTGGAGTACAGTGACGCAGCTCAGCTCACTACAGCCTCTGCCTCCCGGATTCCAGCCATTCTTCCGTCTCAGCCTCCTGAGTAGCTGGGATTACAGGCACGTGCCACCACACCTGGCTAATTTTTATATTTTTAGTAGAGAGAGGGTTTCACCATGTTGGCCAGGCTAGTCTTGAACTCCTGACCTCATGATCTGCCCGCCTTGACCTCACAAAGCATTGGGATTACAGGCGTGAGCCACTGCGCCCGGCTGAAATCACATTTTTAAAGGTTGTGTGTATACTCTGGTCATTTCAACTCAGCTACCAATATTAACAGGATTAAATTCTTAGATTTTTGTATCATTTGCATGCTACTATTTACTCTGAGGTTTCTGGAGAGCTAGTCATGATGAGTCATTTTACCCCTTACAGATTATATAATCAATTAAGAAATACACATTTTGGGCTGGGCGCAGTGGCTCGCGCCTGTAATCCCAGCACTTTGGGAGGCCGAGGCAGGTGGATCACGAGATCAGGAGTTTGAGACCAGCCTGGCCAAGATGGTCAAACCCCGTCTCTACTAAAAATATAAAAATTAGCTGGGCGTGGTGGCGGGCGCATCTCAGCTACTTGGGAGGCTGAGGCAGGAGAAATCGCTTGAACCCATGAGGTGGAGGTTGCGGTGAGCCAAGACCGTGCCACTGTACTCTAGCCTGGGCGACAGAGCAAGGCTCCATCTCAAAAAATAATAAATAAAAAAGAAATACACATTTTGGAGCTGAGTGGGAGCCAAACTATGAGTTTTATTGAGGTGAAGCTATACTGGAAAAGCTTTGCCCTGTAGCTCCAAGTGGACTGTCCCATCCTCTTTCTAGACCTTGAGGCTTACCTCAGGAGGATGATGTTTAAATCAACAGCTGAAAGACTTGTGAGTGGTTTCTACACCATGTTAAAGAGAAGGTTCTAAGACAGCATGATAGGCCTCTAGGCCTGGCCTGGACTCTGGCTCAGTGTTGCTTACCATATGTAGAGGATGAACAGAGGTTAAGCCCATCAAGGTCTGAAGTAGAGCCCAGGAGGAACTGAACTGTATCTGGCTTTCAGGATCCTTTTCCCAGTGTCATCAATCAGAGAAGTCAAACCTCTGTGAGAATGCTTGTGCAGAGGTATAACAGTCTCATGTATTGGTTGGCTTTTGCTGCACCTTTCTCATTCTGTTGGAGGGACATTGGTTAGTCAGGACTCTGAAGGCCAGCTTTTTCACACTGACCAAAGCAAGTGAAGGTCAAGCCTAACTTTAATGGGACCAGGAAGTATACTCCTCCCATGGAGGTGGTGGGAATGGCACCGAGAAGTTTGATGACAGTTATCTAATGGACTAGAGGTTGGCAAACTTTCTGTAAATGGCCAGGTAGTAAATAGTTCTGCTTTTGAAGGCATATGGTCTCTTGCACCTACTCGAGGCTGAAAGCAGCTATAGACAATACATAAATGAATGAGCGTGAGTGTGTTCCAATAAGAAAAAAACATGGCTGTTTGCTTCGGCCCCAGGGTTGTAGCTTACCAGTCCTGTAACAGATCACAGTTTGCTCTTTTGGTCACAAATACTTGAACCCCTCCCTAGTTCAGAGCATTTGATACCGTAATATTTAAAGCTCACTTGTAAAACATCGTTTGTTGCCTCCATCCATAGTATCTCAAACAGAATGTCTCTCCCAAATATACCTAAATTCCATATTCTCTGAAGCACAACCAGCTATTTTCTTGACATACTTCCTAACACACCCCACAGTTCACAATTTGATCTGAAAACTTGTTAAGGGAGGTTCTTTGGCATGTGATGCCATAAAAAGAGAGGTATGGGCTCTCCTTTAAAAAAGAGACCCTTTTTATGAGACTCACAATAGGATAAAGAGCCCATGCCTATTTTTAATCATTTTTTCACTATATAGACATGCATGCTGAAAAATGTTTTTATTAGTATAATGCTAATTATACTGACTTCCTATATATTTTAGCATATAGATTCAAAGATTATTAGCACAATAAGGTAGATAACTTCATAGACCATTTCTTCATCTTGTTTTCATTTAGTATGTAAAATTTATCTAAAATTTACATGAAAGATCAGAATAGCTATGTAATGCTACTTTGTAACTCTTATATTTTCCACCAGATGTCACTAATGCTGTAATATTCAAATTAAGATGACTTTCTTTTGGTTCTAAAGGCTGTAAGCTTATTGGAAAAGCAAGGTTACTCAGCATTGGAATTCCTGGCAACAAATATATAAATACATTAGGGGAATAAACACTTAGCATTTATTATTTACTAGTCACTTCACATGAATTTTTATTTAATTCTCATGCTTTTGTGCACAAGTAAAACTGGGGGTCAATGGGCATGCAAATTGTGTCGTGGTTTTTGAAGTTTAGTGGTCTCTCCTATCCCTGGCCAAGGAAGTATGCAAATTGTATTGTGGTTTTTGAAGTTTAGGTGATCTCTTCCTTCTATCCCTAGCCAAGGAAGTTCATCCTGACTCCCCAACAAGCATATCAAAAGGAGTGTTTCGTCACCTTTTTCCTCTTACCCTTTACATCCTTTTAGCAATAAAGTGTTCAGAACAAACTGGTTTTCCTTTACTGTGCTTTGCAAAACTTATTCATGTTTTATTGGGTGACTTTGTATTTACACTTTCCTCAGATAGTCTGTTGTCAGATGACTTTGACCAATGATTGGGAGGAACCAAATACAGAGGATTTTATCCTATGCCTAATCTATATTGTCTACAGAGTAAATCAGGTATGAATTTGTGAACAGTAATGAAACAATTTTCCAACTAATCAGAAGAATTGTTTGTTAAGTAACCTTAATTACTCAGTTTTTGGTGAATTGTTTGCGGCTTAACTTGTAAATAATTTCTTATTCTTTTTTTAAATGTATGAAATATTTCTAGTTATTTTGTTCAATGTGACTGATAAAAGTTTATATTGGAATAGCTGTGAAATGGAAACTGTCTACTCAATTTTA